AAAAAAAAAAAAAAAAAAAGAAAATTCAGGACCCCAGAGTGGCGTAGGGACCCAAGCCAGTGTGCAGAATCTCTGGGCCTGGGAGATCTGAGGATGGGGTAGAGCAGGGCAAGTAGGTGGCAAATCAGGCCCTGAGCACTAGCCTCTCTGTAGGATGCCACGCCGCTGGCCGCCGCAAAGTGGCGGTGTGCGCCCATGTCTCTGCCGGACCCAGGCCACCGGCCGCAGAAACGCTGCCACCTGGACGTCCCCCACTTCGCGCACGCACTCTGGTGCTTGCATATAAATAGTAAGTGCACACCCGACTCGGCCACCAGAACCTGCACACGGATGCCCACCCACGGGTTGACGTCGCGGACAACTACACCGCGGGTGCCGGGCTGGGGTGCCGGCCTGTCCAAGCCTCGAACCCAGAACCAGTTGCTGGGGACTCCAGGCTCGGCTCCGCCTCACGCTCCCCAGGTCCGTCAGCTCCGAGACTGTGGCTCTCCGAGGGGGCAGCACCTGGCCTGGCACAGGGAGGTTAATCCTATGACGTCACTGCCAACCTCCCCACCCCCATGCCCATCCCTTCGGGTTCGCGCTGCCCCGAGCGGCTCAGCTCCCGGGGTTCTGCCTTCGCTCCCGGCCCTGCGTCCTGTCCCGGCTCTGGTTCCCTGCTGAGGCCTGCGGCGCGACGGGGACGCGGAAGGGAAGGAGGAGGGGGTCCTGCGTCAGCCTCGAGTCAGGGCCCCCGGGAAGGAGAGGGTGTCTGTGCCAGAGGATGGCCCTCGTCCCCGGTGCCGGCTCCCACCCCCAGCCCCGCAGCATGGGGGCTCTAGTCACCCTTGCGGCCAAGATCAGAGGCTCGCCCGGACTAAGGGGAGACGGACTCACGAGCAGGGGCGAGCGCTGAGGCTCCGGGCTTCCAGGCCACCGCCTGGCCCCGCCCTCGCACCGCCCCGGCCCCGCCCCCTTCCCTTCCCGCCCCGCCCCGCCCCACCTCCTGCTGCCTCCTCCGACTCCCTCCCGCGCCGCTAAGTTTCTTCGCTCGCCGCCTCGCTCAGAGCCGGGGCCGGGCCAGAGCGGCGCCCCGCTGCCCTGTCCCCGCGTGCAGACCCCGGGCCCGGCCCCGGCCCCCCGCCAAGCCATGCTGTGCGGCCGCTGGAGGCGTTGCCGCCGCCCGCCCGAGGAGCCCCCGGTGGCCGCCCAGGTCGCAGCCCAAGTCGCGGCGCCGGTCGCTCTCCCGTCCCCGCCGACTCCCTCCGATGGCGGCACCAAGAGGCCCGGGCTGCGGGCGCTGAAGAAGATGGGTCAGTGACGGGCAAGGGGCGGTGGGGTGGGCGCCTGACGCCCCGGGTCCTCCCGCCCCGCCAGGCCTGACGGAGGACGAGGACGTGCGCGCCATGCTGCGGGGCTCCCGGCTCCGCAAGATCCGCTCGCGCACGTGGCACAAGGAGCGGCTGTACCGGCTGCAGGAGGACGGCCTGAGCGTGTGGTTCCAGCGGCGCATCCCGCGTGCGCCATCGCAGCACATCTGTGAGAGGCCGGGGAGCGCCGGGCGGACAGGGGGTCCTCCGCCCTGACCCGGCCCTCCTCTCAGTCTTCGTGCAGCACATCGAGGCGGTCCGCGAGGGCCACCAGTCCGAGGGCCTGCGGCGCTTCGGGGGTGCCTTCGCGCCAGCGCGCTGCCTCACCATCGCCTTCAAGGGCCGCCGCAAGAACCTGGACCTGGCGGCGCCCACGGCTGAGGAAGCGCAGCGCTGGGTGCGCGGTCTGACCAAGCTCCGCGCGCGCCTGGACGCCATGAGCCAGCGCGAGCGGCTAGACCAATATCCTGCCGGGGCTGGGAGGGAGGGCCCCAGCGTGTTGCTGTTATTTCCTGAGCACCCACACCTGGATCCACTCCTATCTGCACCGGGCTGACTCCAACCAGGACAGCAAGATGAGCTTCAAGGAGATCAAGAGCCTGCTGAGAATGGTCAACGTGGACATGAACGACATGTACGCCTACCTCCTCTTCAAGGTGGGCTTCCGCCCTGAACCCCAGCCCCTGGCGCCTCCTCTGAGCTTCTCCTGCTGCTCCCCAGGAGTGTGACCACTCCAACAACGACCGTCTAGAGGGGGCTGAGATCGAGGAGTTCCTGCGGCGGCTGCTGAAGCGGCCGGAGCTGGAGGAGATCTTCCATCAGTACTCGGGCGAGGACCGCGTGCTGAGTGCCCCTGAGCTGCTGGAGTTCCTGGAGGACCAGGGCGAGGAGGGCGCCACACTGGCCCGCGCCCAGCAGCTCATTCAGACCTATGAGCTCAACGAGACAGGTGGGGGGGGTGGCACGGCCAGGTCGTGGCACTGGCCTGATGCCCTCTCCTGCCACCCCTGCAGCCAAGCAGCATGAGCTGATGACACTGGATGGCTTCATGATGTACCTGTTGTCGCCGGAGGGGGCTGCCTTGGACAACACCCACACGTGTGTGTTCCAGGACATGAACCAGCCCCTTGCCCACTACTTCATCTCTTCCTCCCACAACACCTATCTGACTGACTCCCAGATCGGGGGGCCCAGCAGCACCGAGGCCTATGTTAGGTACTGTAGCAGGGGGTGAATGTTTCCGGGAGCCTTGCCCGTCCACCCATCTGTCCACACACAGGGCCTTTGCCCAGGGATGCCGCTGCGTGGAGCTGGACTGCTGGGAGGGGCCAGGAGGGGAGCCCGTCATCTATCATGGCCATACCCTCACCTCCAAGATTCTCTTCCGGGACGTGGTCCAAGCCGTGCGCGACCATGCCTTCACGGTGAGCCCCTGGGATGCCCAGCCCCAGCCCCAGTGGCTCTGAGCTGCTGCCCTTCCCCCCACAGCTGTCCCCTTACCCTGTCATCCTATCCCTGGAGAACCACTGCGGGCTGGAGCAGCAGGCTGCCATGGCCCGCCACCTCTGCACCATCCTGGGGGACATGCTGGTGACACAGGCGCTGGACTCCCCAAATCCCGAGGAGCTGCCATCCCCAGAGGTGACGCCCCCCAGCCCCTAGCCTGGGTGGAGTAACCCTTCATCCTCCACGTTGGCCCCCACAGCAGCTGAAGGGCCGGGTCCTGGTGAAGGGAAAGAAGTTGCCCGCTGCTCGGAGCGAGGATGGCCGGGCTCTGTCGGATCGGGAGGAGGAGGAGGAGGATGACGAGGAGGAAGAAGAGGAGGTGGAGGCTGCAGCGCAGAGGCGGCTGGTGAGAGCTGGGATGGGTGGGGTGGGGAAGGGCCAGCTGAACCCCGCTGAGCCTGGTCTCCTAGGCCAAGCAGATCTCCCCGGAGCTGTCGGCCCTGGCTGTGTACTGCCACGCCACCCGCCTGCGGACCCTGCACCCTGCCCCCAACGCCCCACAACCCTGCCAGGTCAGCTCCCTCAGCGAGCGCAAAGCCAAGAAACTCATTCGGGAGGCAGGTAGGAGCTGGGGCACTGGGTGTCTGGGGGCGAGCCTCCTCAGTGAGCTCCCCTCTCACTCTAGGTCAGAAGAGAGTGAGGAGCGGGGGCAGGGTGACCTGGGGACGGGCTTGGGCTCTGTTCCCTGGAGGTTACAGGCCGGGGCTTTGGGTGAGGGACCCCCGGAGTCTGTCACGGTCTCACCCCAACTCTGCCCCAGGGAACAGCTTTGTCAGGCACAATGCCCGCCAGCTGACCCGCGTGTACCCGCTGGGGCTGCGGATGAACTCAGCCAACTACAGTCCCCAGGAGATGTGGAACTCGGGCTGTCAGCTGGGTAAGTGGGGGCCACAGGAATGAGAGCAGGCGGAGCCCCTGCTCTGACCCTGCTGTGTCCACAGTGGCCTTGAACTTCCAGACGCCAGGCTACGAGATGGACCTCAATGCCGGGCGCTTCCTAGTCAATGGGCAGTGTGGCTACGTCCTAAAACCTGCCTGCCTGCGGCAACCTGACTCGACCTTTGACCCCGAGTACCCAGGACCTCCCAGAACCACTCTCAGCATCCAGGTCAGCAGGCTGGAACGGGCCCCAGTGTGGGGTGGGCCCCAGCCACTCCCTCCCTCACCCACAGGTGCTGACTGCACAGCAGCTGCCCAAGCTGAATGCCGAGAAGCCACACTCCATTGTGGACCCCCTGGTGCGCATTGAGATCCATGGGGTGCCCGCAGACTGTGCCCGGCAGGAGACTGACTACGTGCTCAACAATGGTGGGCAGCCACTGGCGGAAGTGGGGTTGGGGCCTGGGCTCTGACTGCCATCCCTGTGCCCTAGGCTTCAACCCCCGCTGGGGGCAGACCCTGCAGTTCCAGCTGCGGGCTCCGGAGCTGGCACTGGTCCGGTTTGTGGTGGAAGATTATGACGCCACCTCCCCCAATGACTTTGTGGGCCAGTTTACACTGCCTCTTAGCAGCCTAAAGCAAGGTTGGTGGAGGCTGGTGGGGATGGAGAGGGATGAGGACCTGAGGCCTGGCTGTCCTCCCTACAGGGTACCGCCACATACACCTGCTTTCCAAGGACGGGGCCTCACTGTCACCAGCCACGCTCTTCATCCAAATCCGCATCCAGCGCTCCTGAGGGCCCACCTCACTCGCCTTGGGGTTCTGCGAGTGCCAGTCCACATCCCCTGCAGAGCCCTCTCCTCCTCTGGAGTCAGGTGGTGGGAGTACCAGCCCCCCAGCCCACCCACTTGGCCCACTCAGCCCATTCACCAGGCGCTGGTCTCACCTGGGTGCTGAGGGCTGCCTGGGCCCCTCCTGAAGAACAGAAAGGTGTTCATGTGACTTCAGTGAGCTCCAACCCTGGGGCCCTGAGATGGCCCCAGCTCCTCTTGTCCTCAGCCCACCCCTCATTGTGACTTATGAGGAGCAAGCCTGTTGCTGCCAGGAGACTTGGGGAGCAGGACACTTGTGGGCCCTCAGTTCCCCTCTGTCCTCCCGTGGGCCATCCCAGCCTCCTTCCCCCAGAGGAGCGCAGTCACTCCACTTGGCCCCGACCCCGAGCTTAGCCCCTAAGCCCTCCTTTACCCCAGGCCTTCCTGGACTCCTCCCTCCAGCTCCGGAACCTGAGCTCCCCTTCCCTTCTCAAAGCAAGAAGGGAGCGCTGAGGCATGAAGCCCTGGGGAAACTGGCAGTAGGTTTTGGTTTTTATTTTTTGAGACAGGGTCTCGCTCCGTCGCCCAGGCTGGAGTGCAATGTTGCAATCATGGCTCACTGCAGCTTTGAACTCCCAGGCTCAAGCGATCCTCCCATCTCAGCCTCCTGAGTAGCTGGGACTACAGGCACAGGCCACCAAACCTGGCTAATGTTTAAATTTTATGTAGAGATGGCGGGGGGGGCGGGGGTCTCCCTATGTTGCCCAGGCTGGTCTCGAGCTCCTGACCTCAAGTGATCCTCCTGCCCCAGCATTCCAAAGTGCTGGGATTACAGGTGTGAGCCACTGCCTGGCCTGGCCGTAGGTTTGTAACTGTTTCATAGAAGAGCCCTGGAGAAGACAGTAGAATGAGCCTATCTAGTTTAAAAAATAAAGAAGCACGTTGATTTCACCACCGCCACTCCCTGAGCACCTCTATGCTGCCACCCCCACAGGCCCATGAGGAGGGACAGGGCTGGATGAGTTTCTTGGGCCTCTCCCCTCAACAGGGCATGGACTTGGCTAAGACAGCCAGGGGGTGGCAGCAGGAGATGCCACAGCTCTAAATAGCCCGATCCCTGCTCCTGGCTTAAAGCTGCTGCGAGTATCACAAGACTGTCTGAGGATGCCAATTCAGCAGGTCAGCGCCTCCCCACAACACACACACACACACACACACACACACACTCACACATACACAGAGGGGCCTTGAATGAGGAGGAGACAGGAGTCTGAGGGACCCTCAGACTGCCACTCTCCAGGCTTGGCTGGGCTCAAGGCCCCTGTCTGCTCAGTAGGGCAAATCCCAAGGACACGGGCTTCCCTTCCTCCAGCCAGCCAGCCTTTTACACAAAGGCTGGAAACGCTGCTTGGGCCGCCTCTATAGAAATGCCAGGAGAGCGCACTGGACACTAGGCGACAGAATCTGGAGAAAATCCTGCACCCGCCCCTGCCAGCAGGGTGAAATGTGGAGGCCTGGTGTTTTAGGTTCTGCCAGCCAACAGTGCCGGCACTGGACAAGGGCAGAACTTGACATTAGTCCCCAGAGGGTGGCCTGGAACTGGGCTGGGATAGGCCTTGAACTGGCCCCAAGCCCCACAGAAACCAAAACACAGGGCTGGGGCAGACTCCACCTTCTAGCAACTCCAAGAACTAATGCAGAAAGTGGCAGTGTCCCCCGCTCCTTCATGCTGGGAGTGGCGTTTGGCTCTGGTTAATTTGTGTGTCTGAAAGAGGATAATCAGAATCAAAAGGGCCCAGAAGGAATGGGCCGAGCCAGGCGGGCCGGGCCAGGCAGCCCGGGCATCTGGCACTCAGGGCTGTCAGAGGGTCAGGCTGCCAAACTGCAGCCTCAGGATGGGAGGCACAGTGAGGCTAAGTCCAGTTTTAGCAAATGAAGAGCCATTAGCATTGCCCAGCCCCTGCAGAGCCAGGTCTGGCCAGGGGCTGGCTGGGGGGTCTGGGTCAGGTGAGCACCAGACCCAGGGCTGAGTGCCCATCCTGCTTGGCTTCTCTGGTTTCGTATCTGGTACCAAGAGGAAGGGGTGAAGGCTAGGATGAGGGCCCAATACTGAGAAGGCTGCCTTGAAAGGGCAAGAGTCTTTTTTTTTTTTCTTTTGAGACAAAGTCTTGCTCGTCCCCCAGGATGGAGTGCGATGGCGTGATCTCGGCTCACTGCAACCTCTGCCTCCCGGGTTCAAGCGATTCTCTTGCCTCAGCCTCCGGAGTAGCTGGGATTACAGGCGCCCGCCACCATACCCAGCTAATTTTTGTATTTTTAGTAGAGACGGGGTTTCACCATGTTGGCCAGGCTGGTCTCGAACTCCTGACCTCAGGTGATCCACCCGCCTTGACCTCCCAAAGTGCTGGGATTACAGGCGTGAGCCACTGCACCCAGCCAAAAGGGCAAGAGTCTTTAAGGAAGTGAACTGGGAAGCAGAAGCAAGGGAGAAATCACAGGGTTTTTTTTTTGTTTGTTTTTTTGAGATGGAGTCTCGCTCTGTCGCCTAGGCTAGAGTGCAGTGGCACGACCTTGGCTCACTGCAAGCTCCGCCTCCCGGGTTCACACCATTCTCCTGCCTCAGCTTCCCAAGTAGCTGGGACTACAGGCGCCCACCACCATGCCCGGCTAATTTTTTTGTGTTTTTAGTAGAGACAGGGTTTCATAGTGTTAGCCAGGATGGTCTCGATCTCCTGACCTCGTGATCCACCCGCCTCGCCCTCCCAAAGTGCTGGGATTACAGGCGTGAGCCACCATGCCCAGCCTGAAATCACAGCTTTTTATCCCAGAGGCCCATGGGTAGAAACAACACATAGGGCTATGTTCTCTCAGCCCAAAGCTAAGGGCAGGAAAAAAGGCATGGGCCATAGGAGCCTGAGTGACTTGGTTTGGGACAGGAGGGTTGGGGGGCTTTAGAGGGGTCAGGCAGGTCCTGTGTCCTCTCAGTTTCCCTGGAAAGGGGCTTGGAGGCACCAGTCATGGACCTGAAAGGATCAGGGGGTCAGGGAATGGGTAAGTTCCAGAGGATGAGAAGAGGGGGAATGGGAAGTCTTAAACACAGCTACTGGGGCCCAGCAACTTGCCATGTTAAAATGCACCCCTAGTGACTCAAAGAACCACCCGGCCAGTGGTGCAGGAGGAGAGATGTGGCACCTGGGCACAGTGGGAAGGCACGGGGCCTGCACCTCCACCAGAGGAGCCACTGCTGACCTGGACCAAGGGGGCTGCTCTGTGCCCAGCTAGGGAAGCCTGGGCCGGCTCCTGTGCTGAGGTGCTCAGGTGCTGGCTGAGAGCCCAGTTGCTGCTCTAACTTGGAGTGAACCTGGGTCAATAGCAGCTCGTCTCTGGCGGGTGGGAAGGGTCTGACAACACCAAGTTTGCCCTGGAAGAAGGGCAGCCTTAAAGGAAGGCCTTTGGAAGCTGGCCTGGTGCTGTGGGCTTGAGGGACTTTGTGTCCAAGCCCTGTCGTCCTGGCTCCAGCCTAGGCTCCAGCACTCCATTTCTTCCACTGCCACCTGCTGACCAGGAATACCAGGACAGAAGGTTTTGTTCAGCTGCTTTCTTTATTAGAAACAAGTGAGATGTATTGAGCAGAACAACAATGCATTTGGTATTTCCTCCCCGACCCTGGAAA